CAGGAGGGCGGGGCAGAAGGCCCTAGGGATCCTGTTACCCACCAGCCCAGTGGGCTCCTGGGGTGCCCCAACATCCCTTCTGAGATCCAGGTTCCTGGGCTGGTGAAGGGGTGTCAGGGTGGGGCTTTGCCCTCAGGAGCATCTGGTCCAGGATGGGGCCAGACCTATGGGAGGACAATGCCCACACAGAGGGGTCAGGCGGAGGGCCCCAGCAGGTCCCCATCCCTGCTGGAGAGAGTGCAGCCACTCTCAGCCTGGGTTTTGCAGGACAGGACAGGCAGGGGTGGGATGGGCAGAGACACCAGTACTTGCAATGCTTGGAGCAGGCACCCCACAGATGGGGGGAGCAGGGGGAGGAGCTGGGGGTCCAAAAGGGCCCACGGGGACCTATGGGACTGAGAGGCCCGGGGTCAGTGGCCACAGGAGTGGGGTTGGGGATGCAGCCTGAGGAGTTTGGGGGACAGACCCCTCCGTGTAGAAAGAGGGATACAGGCAGGACAGGTGCAGATGGACCCCTTGTTGGGGGACGGATGGATCAGGCTCAGTGGTAGGGCATCCTTGGGGGTGGCCTGCGAAGTTGACCCCGGGAACACAGGGCTCAGCCCGACTTGCGGCTGCCATAGAAGTCAGCGCTCAGGCTGTCAAGGATGGGCCCTGCGCCCTGGAGCCGTGGGGAGTTAGGACTGGAGCGGGCGGGGGGGGGGGGGGGGGGCTCCTGCTGAGACCCCCCCAGGGCGGGGAAGTTCAGCCAAAGGGGAGAGGCTGGCAGAGGTATCTCCGCGCCGCGTCCGGCCCTTTATGGGGACGAAGCTGCGGGGCGGCGCTCCCCTCCCCCTGCGCTTCCCCCCAGGCTCCGGCCCTCCCCAGGCTCCGGCCCTCCCCCGGCGGCGGCCGCCTCGGGTTTCCGGAGGGGCCGGAGGGCGGGCGAGGGCGTCACGTGCGCGCCGCCCGCGGGCCGGTTGGTCCCCGGGCGGGGGAGGGGCCGTGCGCAGCCTGGGTCGGGGTCGGGCCGGGGTCGGCACCTGGGACATCCCTGAGGGAAGGGCCGGGAGCGGGAGCGCCCCAGCGGCCGGCGGGCGGGCGGGCGAGCGGACGAGCGGCGCGGAGCCGGCCCGAGGCGCGCGCCGAGGGAGCCCCGTCCCCGGTCGTGGGGGCACCGCCCGCAGGCTCTGCGGGGTGGGCAGCTCCCGGGCCTGCCATGAGCTCTCCGCCGCCCGCCCGCAGTGGCTTTTACCGCCAGGAGGTGACCAAGACGGCCTGGGAGGTGCGCGCCGTGTACCGGGACCTGCAGCCCGTGGGCTCGGGCGCCTACGGCGCGGTGTGGTGAGCGCGGGCCGGGCGGGGCGGCCGGCGGGCCGGCCTTCCCGCTAAGCGGTCCGCCCCGCAGCTCGGCCGTGGACGGCCGCACCGGCGCTAAGGTGGCCATCAAGAAGCTGTATCGGCCTTTCCAGTCCGAGCTGTTCGCCAAGCGCGCCTACCGCGAGCTGCGCCTGCTCAAGCACATGCGCCACGAGAACGTGAGTCGCGCGGCCCCGCTCCGGGAAGGCGCGCTGCATTCTCAACCCTATGTGGCCCCCCCAGGTGATCGGGCTGCTGGACGTATTCACTCCTGATGAGACCCTGGATGACTTCACGGACTTGTGAGTGCCGACCTGGGCTGGCCGCTGGGCACGTCCGCTGACAGCGCTCCGGCCCCTCCCACAGTTACCTGGTGATGCCGTTCATGGGCACCGACCTGGGCAAGCTCATGAAACATGAGAAGCTAGGCGAGGACCGGATCCAGTTCCTCGTGTACCAGATGCTGAAGGGGCTGAGGGTACGGGCCCCGGGGGAGGCTGCAGGGAGGCACTGAAGCCTGCCAAATCCTCTGCCCCCCGCAGTATATCCACGCTGCCGGCATCATCCACAGAGTGAGTCCCGGTGGAGAAGCCGCTCATCAGCCGGGCACAGTGGCCACCTTTCCTCTGCCCCCAGGACCTGAAGCCCGGCAACCTGGCTGTGAACGAAGACTGTGAGCTGAAGGTGTGTGCTGCCTGGCAGGGGGCCCTGAGGTGCCTAGAACCCACCTCCCCAATTCTTCCCACAGATCCTGGACTTCGGCCTGGCCAGGCAGGCAGACAGTGAGATGACTGGGTACGTGGTGACCCGGTGGTACCGGGCTCCCGAGGTCATCTTGAATTGGATGCGCTACACGCAGACGGGTGAGAAGCTGCCCAGAGATCTGGGCCTCTCAGCCCACGGAGCTGACCAGGGCTTCTATCTCAGTGGACATCTGGTCTGTGGGCTGCATCATGGCGGAGATGATCACAGGCAAGACGCTGTTCAAGGGCAGCGACCGTATCCTCCAGCCGCAGGGCGGCACCAGGGGCGCCCCCGAGCTGTGTTCCTGACCTCGGTGCAGACCTGGACCAGCTGAAGGAGATCATGAAGGTGACGGGGACGCCTCCGGCTGAGTTTGTGCAGCGGCTGCAGAGCGATGAGGTAAGGGGTGAGTGGGGAGCTGGGTGGGGGTGGTGTTGGCCCCTCACCCTTTCTTCCCACACAGGCCAAGAACTACATGAAGGGCCTCCCCGAATTGGAGAAGAAGGATTTTGCCTCTATCCTGACCAATGCAAGCCCTCTGGGTACGGCTGGCTAGTGTGGGGGCCACCGGGTGCGTGGTCTGGCCTGATGCACCTTCCCCCGCAGCTGTGAACCTCCTGGAGAAGATGCTGGTGCTGGACGCGGAGCAGCGGGTGACGGCAGGCGAGGCGCTGGCCCATCCCTACTTCGAGTCCCTGCACGACACGGAAGATGAGCCCCAGGTCCAGAAGTATGATGACTCCTTTGACGACGTTGACCGCACACTGGATGAATGGAAGCGTGAGTGGGGGGCTCCTGGCACGGCCTGTGTGCTCTGTTGTGCCCGCCCCCCCACCCCCGCCAGGTGTTACTTACAAAGAGGTGCTCAGCTTCAAGCCTCCCCGGCAGCTGGGGGCCAGGGTCTCCAAGGAGACGCCTCTGTGAAGATCTCTGGGCTCCGGGGTGGCAGTGAGGACCACCTTCACCTTCCACCTGAGAGGGGACTCTCGTTGCCACCTTGACCTTGGCTGGGGCTTGCATCCCAAGGCATCCATCAGAGCAGACGCCCGGGTTCCATGGACCCTCCTCCCCACGGCCATGCCTCTGCTCTTGGGCGCCCATCATGGAGGAGCACCTGAACTTTCTGGACAAGACCTCTGGCCGACCTGGGGATGGCCTCTGATCCCTGGAGCAGTGGCCCACTTGCCCGGTGCTCTCAGAAACCTCAGAGCTGGTGGGGCTCCAGATCAGGCCTTGGCCTCTGAGCCCTGCCTGCTCTGGGCCATGCAGAGGAAGGACAGAGGGTGGGCGCAGGGCACCAACTCAGGGACATCCCCTCTCCTGGGCGACGTCAGTGGACCTTCCTGCACCCCCAGCCTGGAATGTAAATCAGCTGTGTGGTGCCCGCGTGGCTGGAAGGAAATAGACCCTTTTGTAGCTCCCTGTTCTGGCTGTGCGTCCTCATGCCGGGTCCCAC